TTTTTCCAAGTGTTCATCTGTCCACGTCTACCAGACAATTCACCTGTTGACCGACTTCTAATAGGTGAAAGATTAATCTCCAAATAAGTTTTTAAAGACCCCAGATGCTCTGTGATAATTATATACATACATACATACACACAGATATACGTACATACACACATATACATACATATACATTGTGCTACTATATGTACGGACGCAATATATATACATAAAACTCGGTGTTCTCAGTAAAGTATGAGCCATTATTCATTTAAATACTAGATATTTTTCCTTTTTTTTTAAACAAGGAGTATTTTTTGAACCTAAACCTGAACCTCTAAATAGTTCGGATAACAAAGTTTTGGAATCATGAACTCAACATTGTTAACAAACCATCCAGTCCAAATAAACAAAGGAAACCCACATCTCATTTGCCAAGATTCTAAGAACCATAATCCTGTCACCAAATGACAATGGAGACTTGATCCTTTCTCAGTCCTAAATACAAACAGCAAAGCCCTCTTTGGTCCTCATACCTACTCGAAATTGCAAAGCAAGGCCTGGGAAAAACGGTGAAGAGGCACCACTTACTACAAGCAGTCCGAGTAGCTGTGACTGCGACCACCCCAATCCTGGTTCCAAACAGCATCCTTCCCGGTTCTCTTCTTAAGGAGCAGAGTCTTTCGTCCCTTCGCCCCAAATCGCTCAAGTCATTCCTAGGAAATCCCGAGAAACACTTCACCTCACCTGTCAAATTGCACAAAATCCACTTTCGAATTTCTCCCGCGAAACAACGTGACGTCATTAACGCGGGACCTCACCAGATGAGGACCCAAAACTTGGCCCGCCCACCTCCGCCTAAGCCAAAAACCGCCGCTTTCAAATCGCCAATCAAATTCTTCCTTGGCTTCGAGTCTCTCAGCCGGCCGCGCTCTCCGATGCCCAGCCCTCCTGGAACCACCTCGCCTGTGACGTAGGTGGAGCGCGCACTGCCTCCGGGCCCGTCTTTCTCAATTGGGACCGGAAAACGTTGTCGCTCATCCTATGACGCGAAAGTAACCGAGACTATCAGGATCCGGAGACGGAAATGTCCGAAGGCCGCAGTACTTGACCCTGTATTTTGGGAGTCGAACGGAGTAAGTTACAAGCGGCCTATAGGGTCGCACAGTTATATTCTAAAATTATCATCTTCTTTTGCAGGACTCTGCCATCGTCCTCAAAGAGTAAAAAATCCAGTTACGGAAGGGAACTAACACTTGCTAGATATGGTGTGCAGAGTGCGTTTGCAAAGAAACTTAAGAGAAAACAAATGATAGGACACAGGGTGGTGGAAGATCTCAAAGAGTAAGATGCCATTTAACCTGGGCCTTGAAAATTTTTAGCACTTAACTGGTTCCCTTATTTACAGTCAAGCACCACATACCGACAGACCGCATGTATGACAGTGGTCCCATAAGATTATAGGTGAGTAATAGGCAATAGTACCTAGGTTTGTGAAATATTTACATCTTTTTCTTGTAATTCACAGGAATGGAAACTGAAAGTGGAAATCAGGAAAAGGTAATGGAAGAAGAAAGCACTGAAAAGAAAAAAGAAGTTGAAAAAAAGAAACGGTCACGAGTTAAACAGGTGCTTGCAGATATTGCTAAGCAAGTGGACTTCTGGTTTGGGGATGCAAATCTTCACAAGGATAGATTTCTTCGAGAACAGATAGAAAAATCTAGAGATGGATGTAAGTTTGCTTCAGTAAAGGAACCAATTTTTCACTAACATATTAACTTTTTCATTTTCTTTAGATGTTGATATATCACTACTTGTGTCTTTTAACAAAATGAAAAAATTGACTACTGATGGGAAGTTAATTGCCAGAGCATTGAGAAGTTCAGCTGTTGTAGAGGTAAGAATCAAGAATAACTACTGTTTATATTTTAGTTTTATTAATGTAATATACTATTTTAAAGCTTGATTTGGAAGGCACCAGAATCCGGAGGAAAAAACCTCTGGGGGAAAGACCAAAGGATGAGGATGAACGCACAGTGTATGTGGTAAGCTTAAGAACCCGGGTCCCCAGTCAGAAAAAACTCTAATATTGCTTTTAATTTATAATAGGAGTTACTTCCCAAAAATGTTAATCACAGCTGGATTGAAAGAGTATTTGGGAAATGTGGCAATGTTGTTTATATAAGTATACCACATTATAAGTCTACTGGAGATCCAAAGGGATTTGCGTTTGTGGAATTTGAAACAAAAGAACAAGCAGCAAAAGCAATTGAGGTAAGTCCAGATCCTAAAAAAAAAAAAAGAAATATTAAAATAGTAACTTTTGCAATCATTTCAGTTTCTTAACAACCCACCAGAAGAAGCACCAAGAAAACCTGGCATATTTCCTAAAACAGTGAAAAATAAGCCCATTCCAGCCTTAAGAGTTGTGGGTGAGTATTTTTCAATATTTAAATAGGTGTAGAAGATGAACTAATAATGATGGCACTTTTACAGAAGAGAAGAAAAAGAAAAAGAAGAAGAAAGGCCGAATGAAAAAGGAAGACAATATCCAAGCCAAAGAAGAAAACATGGACACAAGCAACACCAGCATCAGTAAAATGAAAAGATCCAGACCCACATCTGAGGGCTCTGACATTGAGTCCACTGAACCCCAAAAGCAGTGCTCAAAGAAAAAGAAAAAACGGGACAGAGTTGAAGCATCTAGCTTACCTGAAGTCAGAACAGGGAAGAGGAAGAGAAGCAGCTCTGAAGATGCAGAATCCCTAGCTCCCCGATCAAAAGTAAAGAAAATTATTCAGAAAGACATCATTAAGGAAGCATCAGAAGCTTCCAAGGAAAATAGAGGTAAAACTACAAGGTTTTAATTAGATAAAACTTTTAATTGGCTTCTGTTTCACCCATTTCACAGCCCCATGTCTTAACGGAGAGCTTTTTTATTTATTTCAAGATATAGAAATCTCTACTGAAGAGGAAAAGGATACTGGAGATCTAAAAGATAGCTCTCTCTTGAAAACAAAAAGGAAACATAAGAAAAAACATAAAGAGAGACATAAAATGGGAGAAGAAGTTATACCATTAAGAGTGCTATCAAAGTAAGTCTGTGGTTTAAATTCTGTCATTGGCTGTCATCTGTTATCACCATTTCTTTCCTTGTAGGAGCGAATGGATGGATTTGAAAAAAGAGTATTTAGCGCTACAAAAAGCTAGCATGGCTTCTTTAAAAAAAACAATATCCCAAATAAAATCAGAGTCAGAAATGGAAACAGACAGTGGAGTACCTCAAAACACTGGAATGAAAAATGAAAAAAGTAAAGATCACTGATAGTTTTGACAACATTATTTTAGTCCTGGTCTTTTTCCTTTTCTAATCAGCAGCCAACAGGGAAGAGTGTCGCACCCAGGAGAAAGTTAATGCAACAGGACCACAGTTCGTGAGTGGAGTGATTGTGAAGATCATTAGCACAGAGCCTCTACCTGGCAGGAAACAAGTCCGGGTAATGATTTTGAGCCCCTAGGGTATTTGTTCTTTATTTGTCTTTCTACTTAACTCTAATGCAGGATACTTTGGCAGCAATCTCAGAAGTTCTTTATGTTGATTTGCTAGAAGGGGATACAGAATGCCATGCTAGATTTAAAACTCCTGAGGATGCTCAAGCAGTAATAAATGCCTATACAGAAATTAACAAGAAACACTGCTGGAAACTCGAGATCCTTTCTGGTAAAACTTCATAGACGTTTCCTTTTTTTTTTTTCATCCATCAGAGTCTTTGTTTGTTTTTAAGGTGATCACGAACAAAGGTATTGGCAGAAGATTTTGGTTGATAGACAGGCAAAACTTAATCAGCCTCGGGAAAAGAAAAGAGGCACTGAAAAGGTAATTGATTCATTTTTGTTTTTTTAGACTAATACATTTTAATTTTTGATTTATTTCTCTTTAGTTAATCACCAAAGCTGAAAAGATTAGACTGGCAAAGACTCAACAAGCGAGTAAACATATAAGATTTTCTGAATATGATTGAAAAAAAAAACAGTTCACCTCTTAATACTTCACAAGATACTTGAGCTGTTCTTGGGAGATTCACTTTTATTATGGTAGCACTGCATAATTAATGTGTTTTTAATTAAAAGAAATATCTTTGTTCCTCAACTTGTAAATAAGACTTTTTTCTAGAGACAAATATGATGTATACCACAATTTTTCTTAAACATTTTATTTGTTGAAATTATCTTAGATGTCAGTGTCAGGTGATTTAGTAAATAAATGTGTTTTGAACATTATTTGGAAATGTGTTGATTTTGTTTTTATACTG